GGGATCCTGGTTCTGCCCACAGCTCTGACTCAGATGCAGCTCCCCGGGGGGTGAGAGGCCCACGTGCGGTGGCTACAGGGGCAGCATCTCCACGACGCCCCTGTGGGGCCATCTCCATGTTCACTGTTTGCAGACACCCCTGTGGCTGAGCACCCGATGCACTCGGCCAGCTGGCAGGGCCAAGGGTCGATGGGGCGGCTCCCTGCTGGTTGGGACTTGCACGGCCCTGAGCAGGGGAGGGGGGCGGGGCTGGCAGGGTACCTGGTGCAGGTGCTGGAGGGGGATGGTGGGGCGAGTTTCTCCACCTGGGTGAGGTGGAGCCACGGAGACTGCTTTTCTCCAGAACCAGACGAGCTCCAGCTCCCAGGCTAGGTGGGTGCCAGCTCCTCTCAGGTTGGAGGCTGGGCAGGGTGGGGTGGGGTGGGGTGGGGACTGGTAGCCCAGGGGTCCAGGGCCCAGATGGCTGGATGCACAGCTGGGGCAGAGGCAGGAGCCATGCCAGGACTGCAGCCTGTAAGCCGGGCACAGGTGTCTGAGGGGAACATTGCAGAGACGCAGCCTCCAGGTTCCCAGCCTTCCAGGCAGCCTTAGAGAGTCGGGGGCTCCCCCACAGCGGGGTCTGGGCAGCCACCGCCCTGCCTCCCCTTCCTCACTGAGCCACGGGGTGCCTTGTGTTCCCTCCAACCTGGCAGGGAGGCTGGGGCAGGGGGGCCTGATCCAGATACCCGGCCCCTGGGCTGTGGGGAGGAGGGTGGAAGGAGGCCCATCAGCAACACACAGAGGCTCCCATCCCAGGGACGGCACAGTCCAGCGGCAATATTTCTCCAGGGACCCCAAGCCTGGCTGGGACAGGGGCCGTGCCTTGGGCCTAAGATGAGAGAGCTCTTCTGAAGGGAGGGAGGAGGGTGGTAACCAAACCCAGCCCCCGCCTGCCCTGCATGGCCCCTGTGACATTCCCAATTGCTGGGGACTGACTCACCCCCACTTCAAAGGCCTTAAATAGTTCAGCTATTTCACCTGCCACACTGTGCTGTCACTCTGGAATTCTGCTGTGTGGGAGCTGAGGCCCCACCTGCAGACCTGCTGCTCACCTGGGCAGGTGCCTCCTCACAGCCCATCTGCACAGCTGGCCTGCGGAGTCCTCCTCAGGGGCCACTGGCCCTCACCTGCCACTGTTGAAGGGATGCCTGCCCCTGCTCTCCCCACCTCAGCCATGGCCGTGCAGGTGCCCCTGTGGCACCACTACCTGCAGGCCATCCGGTCCCGGGAGGCGCCGCGTGCCCAGGACTTCCAGCGCGCAGAGAACGTGCTGCTCACGGTGCTGGAGCGCGTGCATGCCCTGGACCCCCGCTTCATCGTGGACTACTCCCGTGGCCTGGAGGCCTTCCAGTTCGCCCTGCGCTCCTCTGAGGACCCAATGGACATGGAGGTGCCCCTGTGGGTGGATGCCGAGGCTCTACTGATTGAGGAACCAGAGGCCACCCAGCCGGAGGATGGCCTTGAATTATGCCACCTGGGTGTGCCCAGGGAAGGGGCTGGCCTGGAGCGGTGGACCACCGAGGATACCTTCACTGCCTCCTCGGAGGGTGACGCCAAGTGCCGTGGACACATTGTGCCCAGCAAGGTCCTGTGTGTCCTCAAGGACCTGCTGGTAGCAGCCATCGTACACTGCAAGCACCACAGTCTCATCGCACCAGGTACAGGCACAGCCCACTCTGCACGCGTATCTTCGAGGGGCCGGCGTGACTTGGGTCTTTGCAGGTTCGCTGAACGCGGCCAGCCTGAGGGAGGAGCAGCTCCACCTGTCCTTGCTGGTGTCCAGCGGCTGGAGAACAATCAGCTTCCACGTGGTGCCCGTGGTGAGAAGGAAGCTTGGGGCGCCTGCCCTGGAGGGGGTGCAGCAGATGCCCGGATTCCCTGAGGGCAGCTTGAGAAGGATCCTCAGCCAAGGGGTGGACCTGGTGCCGGCCAGCGCCCAGCTCTGGAGGTAGGCGCACCCTCCTGGTCACAAGGTTCTTGGGGCTGACCCAGTGCGTCTGTCTGGGCCCCAGGACCTCCACTGACTACCTGCTCACGAGGCTGCTGGGGGAGCTGGGCTCCCTGCAGGGTCATCGCCTGGACAGCCTCTCCATCCTCGACCGGGTCAACCACGAGAGCTGGCGTGACAGTGGCCAGACTGACGGCCTGACCTTTGGCCACCTGAAGGTACCCAGGGCGGGACTCGGCGGGTTGTCTGTAGGAGGCCAGGGCTGACCCTGCTGTCCTGCAGATGGTGCTGCTGTGGGCCTCTGTGCTCTTCCTGGCGCCCGAGGACTGGGCAGAACTGCAGGGCGCCGTGTACCGCCTGCTGGTGGTGCTGCTCTGTTGCCTGGCCACGCGGAAGCTGCCCCACTTCCTCCACCCGCAGCGCAACCTGCTGCAGGGCAGCGGCCTGGACCTTGGTGCCATCTACCAGCGCGTGGAGGGCTTCGCCAGCCAGCCCGAGGCGGCCCTGCGCATCCACGCCACCCACCTGGGCCGCAGCCCCCCGCCGCGCATCGGCTCCGGGCTCAAGGCGCTCCTGCAGCTGCCAGCCAGTGACCCCACTTACTGGGCCACTGCCTACTTCGACGTCCTGCTGGACAAGGTGGGTGCTGGCTGCGGGGGCCTTGGGCAGGCGTAACCCTTCTCCCCTGCAACCCTGCCTGTAGTTCCAGGTCTTCAACATCCAGGATAAGGACCGGATCTCTGCCATGCAGAGCATCTTCCAGAAGACCAGGACTCTGGGAGGCGAGGAGAGCTGAGCTGGGCCACCTGGTCTCAGCCACCTGTTCTTGGCTCCCCAACAGACTCTGCACTGCACCATGGGAGGCTCCTGGGATGTTTGGAAGAAGAAACGGGCTTCTCCTTGAGGGGGTAGTGGAGGGATTTTGTCCCCAGCAGTGGCCTCTGAGAGTCTTTCAGTGCCTGGTGGGGCAGGGCAGGCCTCTTGGAGCACCTCCTCCCTGGGTCAGGGCCTGGATGCAGGTGCCAAGCTCTCCATGTGGTGCATGTTGACCCAGCCACGTGGTGTTGTCAAGCAAACAGCATCGGCAGGAGACCTGGAGCTGAGGACTTGGCCCTGCCTGCACTGTATGCCATTCCTTGGTGACGAAATGCTGTATATTTGGTTTTGAAAAAATGAATGTGCTGGGTATACACAGCAGAAAGGGTACTGTCCACTTTTTGTATATCAGTGTGGAAAATATTTCCCCTAGAAGTAGAAAAGGCTCATGTGCTGATGGATAATTTTGAGTCTTCTCCATTCTCTGTGAATGACCCCCTTCCCCAGGCATCCCCACCTCCTACCTCGTTCTTAGAGCAAACTAAAGCCAACTGAGGGTGCACACACAGCCATGAGCCCACCTGCCCAGGACTACTCCCATCTGCTTCTTCCCGTCCCCGTGGAAGTGGCCCCTGATATGGATTGTATCTGTATCCCCACCCAAATCTCAGGTAGAATTGGATCTGTGTCCCCACCCAAGTCTCAGGTAGACTTGTAATCCCCAGTGTTGGAGGAGGGGCCCAGTGGGAGGTGATTGGATCATGGGGGTGGATTTCTCCCTTACTGTTCTCATGATAGTGAGTGAGTTCTCATGAGATCTGGTTTTTTGAGTGTGTGGCCCCTCCCCCTCTCCTTTTGCTCTCTTCCTCTTTCTCCGGCCATGTAAGATATGCCTCCTTCTCCTTCACCTTCCACCATGATTGTCAGTTTCCTGAGGCCTCCCAGCCATGCTTCCTGTATAGCCTGCGGGACTGTGAGTCAATTAAACCTCTTTATTCATTACCCAGTCTCAGGTAGTTGTCTACAGCAGTACA